TTTTTTTACATCTCTGGGACGTAAAGATGCCCAGAGAGGCTGGTTTTGGTGTTCCCATTTTGCAGATGAGAAACCGCAGACGCCCCACTGGGCTGCGGTGGAGGTCTTGTGTCCCACTCCATAGCCTCAGACTCCTGCCCATCCCAGACACCTGCCCCTAGTGGTGTCTGGAAGCAGGATGTGGGTGGCTAGGGACTCCCCAGCCTGTGGGGACTGAGAAGGAACCAGGACCCGGATATGGGTCCCTCACTGTTGTTCCTGGCAGGAGCCAAAGGAAGGAACCTAGCCACTAAGCCAGCAAATATGACCACATGCCACCTCCCACCCTCACTGCCCACACCCCCACCCTACCCCACCTCCACCCAGGGACCCAGGTGCTCATCTGCCTGCTCCCCAGCTGTCTCCCTCAGGGACCCCACCCTTCCAGGACCAAACTCTCCAGAAGGCTTCCAGGGAATGGCCACCAGCTGTCCTCACTCCCTTCTTGGAACCCAGGCATCCAGAATCACTGTCCCTCCTTCCCAGGCCTTCACAGTTTCCCATTTCATCTGGCCATGAGGATGGCAGCCTCCTCCAGGAAGTTGGCATCATCTGCCTGGCACGTGGCCCAGGGTGTGGCCCAGAAACTCCACTATATAGCCCTGCCACAGGGCTGGCCCTGCAGCTCCAGGGACCTGCAGGTGAGAAGGGCTGGGGTCCCCTTTGGAAGTGGGACAGCAGGTCCCCTACTCTTGCCCCTGACTGTAGGCCTCCTCATCCTACCCCTAGACCCACAAGACAGCCAACTCTCCACCCCGTCCCTGGCTTCTGCCCTCCCCAACCCACCTCCAGACCCGCTGGACAGCCAGCCTCCCCTATACACACACACTGGTCCTTGGATCCATACCCCCTGGCCCAATCTGCCCGACTTCTTTCCCCACCTCAGCCTTCATGGTCCCAGGTGGCCCTTGTCATGAGAGTGGGCCCTTCTGCCCAGGACAGTCTCCAGCAGAGGCGGTGGATCAGCCTTCTATGATCCTTTCTCTTTTCCTACTGCAGCCATGGGTGCCCTATGGAGCTGGTGGATACTCTGGGCTGGAGCAACCCTCCTGTGGGGTAAGTCAGACCAAGACCCTCTCCATGTCCTTAAGTGGACCCACAACTGTATTTTCTCAACCAGGATTGACCCAGGAGGCTTCAGTGGACCTCAAGAACACTGGCAGAGAGGAATTCCTCACAGCCTTCCTGCAGAACTATCAGCTGGCCTACAGCAAGGCCTACCCCCGCCTCCTTATCTCCAGTCTGTCAGAGAGCCCCGCTTCAGTCTCCATCCTCAGCCAGGCAGACAACACCTCAAAGAAGGTCACAGTGAGGCCCGGGGAGTCGGTCATGGTCAACATCAGTGCCAAGGCTGAGATGATAGGCAGCAAGATCTTCCAGCATGCGGTGGTGATCCATTCTGACTATGCCATCTCTGTGCAGGCACTAAATGCCAAGCCTGACACAGCGGAGCTGACACTGCTGCGGCCCATCCAGGCCCTAGGCACCGAGTATTTTGTGCTCACACCCCCCGGCACCTCAGCCAGGAATGTCAAGGAGTTTGCCGTGGTGGCCGGTGCCGCAGGTGCCTCGGTCAGTGTCACGCTGAAGGGGTCAGTGACATTCAATGGCAAGTTCTATCCAGCAGGCGATGTCCTAAGAGTGACTCTACAGCCCTACAATGTGGCCCAGCTACAGAGCTCAGTGGATCTCTCGGGGTCAAAGGTCACAGCTAGTAGCCCCGTGGCTGTCCTCTCTGGCCACAGCTGTGCGCAGAAACATACGACCTGCAACCATGTGGTTGAGCAGCTGCTACCCACGTCTGCCTGGGGCACCCACTATGTAGTACCCACGCTGGCCTCCCAATCTCGCTATGATTTGGCCTTCGTTGTGGCCAGCCAGGCCACAAAGCTGACCTACAACCATGGGGGTATCACTGGCTCCCGTGGGCTCCAGGCAGGTGATGTGGTAGAGTTTGAGGTCCGGCCATCCTGGCCACTCTACCTGTCTGCAAATGTGGGCATCCAGGTCCTGTTGTTTGGCACAGGTGCCATAAGGAATGAAGTGACTTATGACCCCTACCTGGTCCTGATCCCAGATGTGGCGGCCTACTGCCCAGCCTATGTGGTCAAGAGTGTACCAGGCTGTGAGGGCGTGGCCCTGGTAGTGGCACAGACGAAGGCTATCAGCGGGCTGACCATAGATGGGCATGCAGTGGGGGCCAAGCTCACCTGGGAGGCTGTGCCAGGCAGTGAGTTCTCGTATGCTGAAGTGGAGCTCGGCACAGCTGACATGATCCACACGGCCGAGGCCACCACCAACTTGGGACTGCTCACCTTCGGGCTGGCCAAGGCTATAGGCTACGCAACAGCTGCTGATTGCGGCCGGAGTAAGTAATGGAAATGTCCCCTGGTCCTGTCCTCTCTCTTTTCACCGTTCCCTTCCCTCCCCAGCTGTACTGTCCCCAGTGGAGCCCTCCTGCGAAGGCATGCAGTGCGCAGCCGGGCAGCGCTGCCAGGTGGTAGGCGGGAAGGCCGGGTGTGTGGCGGAGTCCACCGCTGTCTGCCGCGCCCAGGGCGACCCCCATTACACCACCTTCGACGGCCGTCGCTACGACATGATGGGCACCTGTTCGTACACGATGGTGGAGCTGTGCAGCGAGGACGACACCCTGCCCGCCTTCAGCGTGGAGGCCAAGAACGAGCACCGGGGCAGCCGCCGCGTCTCCTACGTGGGCCTCGTCACTGTGCGCGCCTACAGCCACTCTGTGTCGCTGACCCGCGGTGAAGTTGGCTTCGTCCTGGTGAGTACCTGGGGGCTTTGGGGGGTTAACATGCCTGACCACCTCCTCTTCACCCACTCTGCAGGTTGACAACCAGCGCTCGCGCCTGCCAGTCTCCCTGAGTGAGGGTCGCCTGCGTGTGTACCAGAGCGGACCACGGGCCGTGGTGGAGCTGGTCTTTGGGCTGGTGGTCACTTATGACTGGGACTGCCAGCTGGCACTCAGCCTGCCTGCACGCTTCCAAGACCAGGTGTGCGGGCTGTGTGGCAACTATAATGGTGACCCAGCAGACGACTTCCTCACGCCTGACGGGGCTCTGGCTCCTGACGCTGTGGAGTTCGCAAGTAGCTGGAAGCTGGATGATGGGGACTACCTGTGTGAGGATGGCTGCCAGAACAACTGTCCCGCCTGCACCCCAGGCCAGGCCCAACACTATGAGGGCGACCGACTCTGTGGCATGCTGACCAAGCTCGATGGCCCCTTCGCTGTCTGCCATGACACCCTGGACCCCAGGCCCTTCCTGGAGCAGTGTGTATATGACCTGTGTGTGGTCGGTGGGGAGCGGCTCAGCCTGTGCCGTGGCCTCAGCGCCTATGCCCAGGCCTGTCTGGAGCTTGGCATCTCGGTTGGGGACTGGAGATCACCAGCCAACTGCCGTGAGTGATGCCCTGGGTGGGGGCTGGGAGCAGGCCTGATCCACCCTCTCTGATCTCCCCGCAGCCCTGTCCTGCCCTGCCAACAGCCGCTATGAGCTCTGCGGCCCTGCTTGCCCGACCTCCTGCAACGGGGCTGCGGCGCCGTCCAACTGCTCCGGGCGCCCCTGCGTGGAGGGCTGCGTGTGCCTCCCAGGCTTCGTGGCCAGCGGCGGCGCCTGCGTGCCGGCCTCGTCGTGTGGCTGCACCTTCCAGGGTCTCCAGCTCGCTCCGGGCCAGGAAGTGTGGGCGGACGAGTTGTGCCAAAGGCGCTGCACCTGCAACGGCGCCACCCATCAGGTCACCTGCCGCGACAAGCAGAGCTGCCCGGCGGGTGAGCGCTGCAGCGTCCAGAACGGCCTCCTGGGCTGCTACCCCGATCGCTTCGGGACCTGCCAGGGGTCCGGGGACCCACACTATGTGAGCTTCGACGGCCGGCGCTTCGACTTCATGGGCACCTGCACGTACCTGCTGGTCGGCTCATGCGGCCAGAACGCAGCGCTGCCTGCCTTCCGGGTGCTGGTGGAAAACGAGCATCGGGGCAGCCAGACTGTGAGCTACACGCGCGCCGTGCGGGTGGAGGCCCGCGGGGTGAAGGTGGCCGTGCGCCGGGAGTACCCCGGGCAAGTGCTGGTGAGCGACGTGGCGCCCAGGGCTGGGTGACGTGACCAGGTGGCCCTCTTGCATCTCCACCCAGGTGGATGACGTCCTTCAGTATCTGCCCTTCCAAGCAGCAGATGGGCAGGTGCAGGTGTTCCGACAGGGCAGGGATGCCGTCGTGCGCACGGACTTTGGCCTGACTGTCACTTATGACTGGAATGCACGAGTGACTGCCAAGGTGCCCAGCAGCTATGCTGAGGCCCTGTGTGGACTCTGTGGGAACTTCAACGGGGACCCAGCTGATGACCTGGCTCTGCGGGGTGGGGGTCAAGCTGCCAATGCACTGGCCTTTGGGAACAGCTGGCAAGAAGAGACGAGGCCCGGCTGTGGAGCAACTGAACCGGGTGACTGTCCCAAGCTGGACTCCCTGGTGGCCCAGCAGCTGCAGAGCAAGAATGAGTGTGGAATCCTTGCCGACCCCAAGGGGCCCTTCCGGGAGTGCCATAGCAAGCTGGACCCCCAGGGTGCCGTGCGCGACTGTGTCTATGACCGCTGCCTGCTGCCAGGCCAGTCTGGGCCACTGTGTGACGCACTGGCCACCTATGCTGCTGCATGCCAGGCTGCTGGAGCCACAGTGCACCCCTGGAGGAGTGAAGAACTTTGCCGTGAGTATCGGAAGTGGCAACTGGGGGACTCTTTATTTATTGACATGGAGTCTCGCTCTGTTGCCCAGGCTGGAGTGCAATGGTGTGATCTCGGCTCATTGCAACCTGAGCTGTTCTCCCAGCCTGGGCCAGCTTGGTTGATCTCTGCAGTCTGTTGGAGGCTCAGCCAAGGCCGGGTAACTATGACTAAGATTTCAGAATTTTTATAATCCCAGCTACTCGGGAGGCTGAGGCAGAAGAATCGCTTGACTAAGATTTCAGAATTTTTATAATCCCAGCTACTCGGGAGGCTGAGGCAGAAGAATCGCTTGAACCCAGGAGGCTAGTAGAAACGGGTTTTACCATGTTGGCTAGGCTGGTCTCGAACTCCTGACCTCAAGTGATCCTCCTGCCTCGGGTTTTACCATGTTGGCTAGGCTGGTCTCGAACTCCTGACCTCAAGTGATCCTCCTGCCTCGGCTTCCAATCTTGATGTCTCCTCTCCCTGCAGCACTGAGCTGCCCACCCCACAGCCACTATGAGGCGTGTTCCTACGGCTGCCCGCTGTCCTGTGGAGACCTCCCAGTGCCCCACAGCCACTATGAGGCGTGTTCCTACGGCTGCCCGCTGTCCTGTGGAGACCTCCCAGTGCCCGAGGGCTGTGAGTCGGCCTGCCGTGAAGGTGCCCGCTGTCCTGTGGAGACCTCCCAGTGCCCGAGGGCTGTGAGTCGGCCTGCCGTGAAGGCTGTGTCTGCGATGCTGGCTTCGTGCTCAGTGGTGACACGTGTGTACCTGTGGGCCAGTGTGGCTGCCTCCACGATGACCGCTACTACCCACTGGGCCAGACCTTCTACCCTGGCCCTGGGTGTGATTCCCTTTGCCGCTGCCGGGAGGGCGGTGAGGTGTCCTGTGAGCCCTCCAGCTGCGGCCCGCATGAGACCTGCCGGCCATCCGGTGGCAGCTTGGGCTGCGTGGCCGTGGGCTCTACCACCTGCCAGGCGTCGGGAGATCCCCACTACACCACCTTCGATGGCCACCGCTTCGACTTCATGGGCACCTGCGTGTATGTGCTGGCTCAGACCTGCGGCACCCGGCCTGGCCTGCATCGGTTTGCCGTCCTGCAGGAGAACGTGGCCTGGGGTAATGGGCGAGTCAGTGTGACCAGGGTGATCACGGTCCAGGTGGCAAACTTCACCCTGCGGCTGGAGCAGAGACAGTGGAAGGTCACGGTGAGAGCAGATGGGGAGCAGGGGGCGAGGGGTGAAGCGTGGCCTGCCTCTCTTCCCCTCCCAGGTGAACGGTGTGGACATGAAGCTGCCCGTGGTGCTGGCCAACGGCCAGATCCGTGCCTCCCAGCATGGTTCAGATGTTGTGATTGAGACCGACTTCGGCCTGCGTGTGGCCTACGACCTTGTGTACTATGTGCGGGTCACCGTCCCTGGAAACTACTACCAGCTGATGTGTGGCCTGTGTGGGAACTACAATGGCGACCCCAAGGATGACTTCCAGAAGCCCAATGGCTCGCAGGCAGGCAACGCCAATGAGTTCGGCAACTCCTGGGAGGAGGTGGTGTCCGACTCTCCCTGCCTGCCGCCGCCCACCTGCCCGCCGGGGAGCGAGGGCTGTATCCCCAGCGAGGAGTGTCCTCCCGAGCTGGAGAAGAAGTATCAGAAGGAGGAGTTCTGTGGGCTCCTCTCCAGCCCCACAGGGCCACTGTCCTCCTGCCACAAGCTGGTGGATCCCCAGGGTCCCTTGAAAGATTGCATCTTTGATCTCTGCCTGGGTGGTGGGAACCTGAGCATTCTCTGCAGCAACATCCATGCCTACGTGAGTGCTTGCCAGGTGGCTGGAGGCCACGTGGAGCCCTGGAGGAATGAAACTTTCTGTCGTGAGTGAGGGAGAGCCGGAGGGGCAGGGAGGCCAGGGCTCTGATCGGCACCCCCTCCTTGCAGCCATGGAATGCCCTCAGAACAGTCACTACGAGCTCTGTGCGGACACCTGCTCCCTGGGCTGCTCGGCTCTCAGTGCCCCTCTGCAGTGCCCAGATGGGTGTGCTGAGGGCTGCCAGTGTGACTCCGGCTTCCTCTACAACGGCCAAGCCTGCGTGCCCATCCAGCAATGTGGCTGCTACCACAATGGTGCCTACTATGAGGTAGGAACCTAGTCATCTGGGGCAGAATATGGGTCCCTGATGGCCGTTCCCTCTCTCCCCACAGCCGGAGCAGACAGTCCTCATTGACAACTGTCGGCAGCAGTGCACGTGCCATGCGGGTAAAGTCGTGGTGTGCCAGGAACACAGCTGCAAGCCGGGGCAGGTGTGCCAGCCCTCCGGAGGCATCCTGAGCTGCGTCACCAAAGGTGCTGGGCTGGGCTGGGCTGGGACTGGGGCTCCTCAAGGTCCTCCTCCCTCTTCTGTCCCCAGACCCGTGCCACGGCGTGACATGCCGGCCACAGGAGACATGCAAGGAGCAGGGTGGCCAGGGCGTGTGCCTGCCCAACTATGAGGCCACGTGCTGGCTGTGGGGCGACCCACACTACCACTCCTTCGATGGCCGGAAGTTTGACTTCCAGGGCACCTGTAACTATGTGCTGGCAACAACTGGCTGCCCGGGGGTCAGCACCCAGGGCCTGACACCCTTCACCGTCACCACCAAGAACCAGAACCGGGGCAACCCTGCTGTGTCCTACGTGAGAGTCGTCACCGTGGCTGCCCTCGGCACCAACATCTCCATCCACAAGGACGAGATCGGCAAAGTCCGGGTATGTGTGGCAGGATGGTCCCCTGAGGTCCCAGTGACCCGTTTGCCTTCCCTCCTTCCCCCAGGTGAACGGTGTGCTCACAGCCTTGCCTGTCTCTGTGGCCGACGGGCGGATTTCAGTGACCCAGGGTGCATCGAAGGCACTGCTGGTGGCTGACTTTGGACTGCAAGTCAGCTATGACTGGAACTGGCGGGTAGACGTGACGCTGCCCAGCAGCTATCATGGCGCAGTGTGCGGGCTCTGCGGTAACATGGACCGCAACCCCAACAATGACCAGGTCTTCCCTAATGGCACACTGGCTCCCTCCATACCCATCTGGGGCGGCAGCTGGCGAGCCCCAGGCTGGGACCCACTGTGTTGGGACGAATGTCGGGGGTCCTGCCCAACGTGCCCTGAGGACCGGTTGGAGCAGTACGAGGGCCCTGGCTTCTGCGGACCCCTGGCCCCCGGCACAGGGGGCCCTTTCACCACCTGCCATGCTCATGTGCCACCTGAGAGCTTCTTCAAGGGCTGTGTTCTGGACGTCTGCATGGGTGGTGGGGACCGTGACATTCTTTGCAAGGCTCTGGCTTCCTATGTGGCCGCCTGCCAGGCTGCTGGGGTTGTCATCGAAGACTGGCGGGCACAGGTTGGCTGTGGTGAGTGTTGGGGGAGCAGAGGCGGGGCTGGGTCTCTCCTTCCTGCTCCTTCATCTGCCCACAGAGATCACCTGCCCAGAAAACAGCCACTATGAGGTCTGTGGCCCACCCTGCCCGGCCAGCTGTCCGTCCCCTGCACCCCTTACGACGCCAGCCGTATGTGAGGGCCCCTGTGTGGAGGGCTGCCAGTGCGACGCGGGTTTCGTGTTAAGTGCTGACCGCTGTGTTCCCCTCAACAACGGCTGCGGCTGCTGGGCCAATGGCACCTACCACGAGGCGGGCAGTGAGTTTTGGGCTGATGGCACCTGCTCCCAGTGGTGTCGCTGCGGGCCTGGGGGTGGCTCGCTGGTCTGCACACCTGCCAGCTGTGGGCTGGGTGAAGTGTGTGGCCTCCTGCCATCCGGCCAGCACGGCTGCCAGCCCGTCAGCACAGCTGAGTGCCAGGCGTGGGGTGACCCCCATTACGTCACTCTGGATGGGCACCGATTCGATTTCCAAGGCACCTGCGAGTACCTGCTGAGTGCACCCTGCCACGGACCACCCTTGGGGGCTGAGAACTTCACTGTCACTGTAGCCAATGAGCACCGGGGCAGCCAGGCTGTCAGCTACACCCGCAGTGTCACCCTGCAAATCTACAACCACAGCCTGACACTGAGTGCCCGCTGGCCCCGGAAGCTACAGGTGAGGAGGGCTGTGGGCCAGACAGGAGCAAGTGCTCCGTTCACCGCTCCCCCACTGCCCACAGGTGGACGGCGTGTTCGTCACTCTGCCCTTCCAGCTGGACTCGCTCCTGCACGCACACCTGAGCGGCGCCGACGTGGTGGTGACCACAACCTCAGGGCTCTCGCTGGCTTTCGATGGGGACAGCTTCGTGCGCCTGCGCGTGCCGGCGGCGTACGCGGGCTCTCTCTGTGGCTTATGCGGGAACTACAACCAGGACCCCGCAGACGACCTGAAGGCGGTGGGCGGGAAGCCCGCCGGATGGCAGGTGGGCGGCGCCCAGGGCTGCGGGGAATGTGTGTCCAAGCCATGCCCGTCGCCGTGCACCCCAGAGCAGCAAGAGTCCTTCGGCGGCCCGGACGCCTGCGGCGTGATCTCCGCCACCGACGGCCCGCTGGCGCCCTGCCACGGCCTTGTGCCGCCCGCGCAGTACTTCCAGGGCTGCTTGCTGGACGCCTGCCAAGTTCAGGGCCATCCTGGAGGCCTCTGTCCTGCAGTGGCCACCTACGTGGCAGCCTGTCAGGCCGCTGGGGCCCAGCTCCGCGAGTGGAGGCGGCCGGACTTCTGTCGTGAGTACTGCTCCATGCATGGTCCACATGGTCTACCTGGCTGATGCCCACCTTGTCCCCACAGCCTTCCAGTGCCCTGCCCACAGCCACTACGAGCTCTGCGGTGACTCCTGTCCTGGGAGCTGCCCGAGCCTGTCGGCACCCGAGGGCTGTGAGTCGGCCTGCCGTGAAGGCTGTGTCTGCGATGCTGGCTTCGTGCTCAGTGGTGACACGTGTGTACCTGTGGGCCAGTGTGGCTGCCTCCACGATGACCGCTACTACCCACTGGGCCAGACCTTCTACCCTGGCCCTGGGTGTGATTCCCTTTGCCGCTGCCGGGAGGGCGGTGAGGTGTCCTGTGAGCCCTCCAGCTGCGGCCCGCATGAGACCTGCCGGCCATCCGGTGGCAGCTTGGGCTGCGTGGCCGTGGGCTCTACCACCTGCCAGGCGTCGGGAGATCCCCACTACACCACCTTCGATGGCCACCGCTTCGACTTCATGGGCACCTGCGTGTATGTGCTGGCTCAGACCTGCGGCACCCGGCCTGGCCTGCATCGGTTTGCCGTCCTGCAGGAGAACGTGGCCTGGGGTAATGGGCGAGTCAGTGTGACCAGGGTGATCACGGTCCAGGTGGCAAACTTCACCCTGCGGCTGGAGCAGAGACAGTGGAAGGTCACGGTGAGAGCAGATGGGGAGCAGGGGGCGAGGGGTGAAGCGTGGCCTGCCTCTCTTCCCCTCCCAGGTGAACGGTGTGGACATGAAGCTGCCCGTGGTGCTGGCCAACGGCCAGATCCGTGCCTCCCAGCATGGTTCAGATGTTGTGATTGAGACCGACTTCGGCCTGCGTGTGGCCTACGACCTTGTGTACTATGTGCGGGTCACCGTCCCTGGAAACTACTACCAGCTGATGTGTGGCCTGTGTGGGAACTACAACGGCGACCCCAAGGATGACTTCCAGAAGCCCAATGGCTCGCAGGCAGGCAACGCCAATGAGTTCGGCAACTCCTGGGAGGAGGTGGTGCCCGACTCTCCCTGCCTGCCGCCGCCCACCTGCCCGCCGGGGAGCGCGGGCTGTATCCCCAGCGACAAGTGTCCTCCCGAGCTGGAGAAGAAGTATCAGAAGGAGGAGTTCTGTGGGCTCCTCTCCAGCCCCACAGGGCCACTGTCCTCCTGCCACAAGCTGGTGGATCCCCAGGGTCCCTTGAAAGATTGCATCTTTGATCTCTGCCTGGGTGGTGGGAACCTGAGCATTCTCTGCAGCAACATCCATGCCTACGTGAGTGCTTGCCAGGCGGCTGGAGGCCACGTGGAGCCCTGGAGGAATGAAACTTTCTGTCGTGAGTGAGGGAGAGCCGGAGGGGCAGGGAGGCCAGGGCTCTGATCGGCACCCCCTCCTTGCAGCCATGGAATGCCCTCAGAACAGTCACTACGAGCTCTGTGCGGACACCTGCTCCCTGGGCTGCTCGGCTCTCAGTGCCCCTCTGCAGTGCCCAGATGGGTGTGCTGAGGGCTGCCAGTGTGACTCCGGCTTCCTCTACAACGGCCAAGCCTGCGTGCCCATCCAGCAATGTGGCTGCTACCACAATGGTGTCTACTATGAGGTAGGAACCTAGTCATCTGGGGCAGAATATGGGTCCCTGATGGCCGTTCCCTCTCTCCCCACAGCCGGAGCAGACAGTCCTCATTGACAACTGTCGGCAGCAGTGCACGTGCCATGTGGGTAAAGTCGTGGTGTGCCAGGAACACAGCTGCAAGCCGGGGCAGGTGTGCCAGCCCTCCGGAGGCATCCTGAGCTGCGTCACCAAAGGTGCTGGGCTGGGCTGGGCTGGGACTGGGGCTCCTCAAGGTCCTCCTCCCTCTTCTGTCCCCAGACCCGTGCCACGGCGTGACATGCCGGCCACAGGAGACATGCAAGGAGCAGGGTGGCCAGGGCGTGTGCCTGCCCAACTATGAGGCCACGTGCTGGCTGTGGGGCGACCCACACTACCACTCCTTCGATGGCCGGAAGTTTGACTTCCAGGGCACCTGTAACTATGTGCTGGCAACAACTGGCTGCCCGGGGGTCAGCACCCAGGGCCTGACACCCTTCACCGTCACCACCAAGAACCAGAACCGGGGCAACCCTGCTGTGTCCTACGTGAGAGTCGTCACCGTGGCTGCCCTCGGCACCAACATCTCCATCCACAAGGACGAGATCGGCAAAGTCCGGGTATGTGTGGCAGGATGGTCCCCTGAGGTCCCAGTGACCCGTTTGCCTTCCCTCCTTCCCCCAGGTGAACGGTGTGCTCACAGCCTTGCCTGTCTCCGTGGCCGACGGGCGGATTTCAGTGGCCCAGGGTGCATCGAAGGCACTGCTGGTGGCTGACTTTGGACTGCAAGTCAGCTATGACTGGAACTGGCGGGTAGACGTGACGCTCCCCAGCAGCTATCATGGCGCAGTGTGCGGGCTCTGCGGTAACATGGACCGCAACCCCAACAATGACCAGGTCTTCCCTAATGGCACACTGGCTCCCTCCATACCCATCTGGGGCGGCAGCTGGCGAGCCCCAGGCTGGGACCCACTGTGTTGGGACGAATGTCGGGGGTCCTGCCCAACGTGCCCTGAGGACCGGTTGGAGCAGTACGAGGGCCCTGGCTTCTGCGGACCCCTTTCATCTGGCACAGGGGGCCCCTTCACCACCTGCCATGCTCATGTGCCACCTGAGAGCTTCTTCAAGGGCTGTGTTCTGGACGTCTGCATGGGTGGTGGGGACCGTGACATTCTTTGCAAGGCTCTGGCTTCCTACGTGGCCGCCTGCCAGGCCGCTGGGGTTGTCATCGAAGACTGGCGGGCACAGGTTGGCTGTGGTGAGTGTTGGGGGAGCAGAGGTGGGGCGGGGTCTCTCCTTCCTGCTCCTTCGTCTGCCCACAGAGATCACCTGCCCAGAAAACAGCCACTATGAGGTCTGTGGCCCACCCTGCCCAGCCAGCTGTCCGTCCCCTGCACCCCTTACGACGCCAGCCGTATGTGAGGGCCCCTGTGTGGAGGGCTGCCAGTGCGACGCGGGTTTCGTGTTAAGTGCTGACCGCTGTGTTCCCCTCAACAACGGCTGCGGCTGCTGGGCCAATGGCACCTACCACGAGGCGGGCAGTGAGTTTTGGGCTGATGGCACCTGCTCCCAGTGGTGTCGCTGCGGGCCTGGGGGTGGCTCGCTGGTCTGCACACCTGCCAGCTGTGGGCTGGGTGAAGTGTGTGGCCTCCTGCCATCCGGCCAGCACGGCTGCCAGCCCGTCAGCACAGCTGAGTGCCAGGCGTGGGGTGACCCCCATTACGTCACTCTGGATGGGCACCGATTCGATTTCCAAGGCACCTGCGAGTACCTGCTGAGTGCACCCTGCCACGGACCACCCTTGGGGGCTGAGAACTTCACTGTCACTGTAGCCAATGAGCACCGGGGCAGCCAGGCTGTCAGCTACACCCGCAGTGTCACCCTGCAAATCTACAACCACAGCCTGACACTGAGTGCCCGCTGGCCCCGGAAGCTACAGGTGAGGAGGGCTGTGGGCCAGACAGGAGCAAGCCCATCCCCCCGCCGCCATCCCCCGCCCGCAGGTCGACGGCGTGTTCGTGGCTCTGCCTTTCCAGCTGGACTCGCTCCTGCACGCACACCTGAGCGGCGCCGACGTGGTGGTGACCACAACCTCAGGGCTCTCGCTGGCTTTCGATGGGGACAGCTTCGTGCGCCTGCGCGTGCCGGCGGCGTACGCGGCCTCTCTCTGTGGCTTATGCGGGAACTACAACCAGGACCCCGCAGACGACCTCAAGGCTGTGGGCGGGAAGCCCGCTGGATGGCAGGTGGGCGGGGCCCAGGGCTGCGGGGAATGTGTGTCCAAGCCATGCCCGTCGCCGTGCACCCCAGAGCAGCAGGAGTCCTTCGGCGGCCCGGACGCCTGCGGCGTGATCTCCGCCACCGACGGCCCGCTGGCACCCTGCCACGGCCTTGTGCCGCCCGCGCAGTACTTCCAGGGCTGCTTGCTGGACGCCTGCCAAGTTCAGGGCCATCCTGGAGGCCTCTGTCCTGCAGTGGCTACCTACGTGGCAGCCTGTCAGGCCGCTGGGGCCCAGCTCGGCGAGTGGAGGCGGCCGGACTTCTGTCGTGAGTACTGCTCCATGCATGGTCCACATGGTCTACCTGGCTCATGCCCACCTTGTCCCCACAGCCTTGCAGTGCCCTGCCCACAGCCACTATGAGCTCTGCGGTGACTCCTGCCCTGTGAGCTGCCCGAGCCTCTCAGCACCCGAGGGCTGTGAGTCGGCCTGCCGTGAAGGCTGTGTCTGCGATGCTGGCTTCGTACTCAGTGGTGACACCTGCGTACCCGTGGGCCAGTGTGGCTGCCTCCATGATGGCCGCTACTACCCACTGGGCGAGGTCTTCTACCCGGGCCCTGAGTGTGAGCGGCGCTGTGAGTGTGGGCCAGGTGGCCATGTCACCTGCCAGGAGGGCGCAGCCTGTGGGCCCCATGAGGAGTGCCGGTTAGAGGATGGTGTCCAGGCCTGTCATGCCACAGGCTGTGGCCGCTGCCTGGCCAACGGGGGCATCCACTACATCACCCTTGATGGCCGTGTCTACGACCTGCATGGCTCCTGCTCCTATGTCTTGGCCCAAGTCTGCCACCCAAAGCCTGGGGACGAGGACTTTTCCATCGTGCTTGAGAAGAATGCAGCTGGAGATCTCCAACGCCTCCTGGTTACTGTGGCTGGCCAGGTTGTGAGCCTAGCTCAGGGGCAGCAGGTGAGTCCATGTGAGCCTGCCCTGGGGGTCTGGAGTTCCTGACCTACCCGACCCTTCCACCCAGGTCACCGTGGACGGCGAGGCTGTGGCCCTGCCTGTGGCTGTGGGCCGCGTGCGGGTGACCGCCGAGGGCCGAAACATGGTTCTGCAGACGACCAAGGGGCTGCGGCTTCTCTTTGATGGCGATGCCCACCTCCTCATGTCCATCCCCAGCCCCTTCCGTGGACGGCTCTGTGGCCTCTGTGGGAACTTCAATGGCAACTGGAGTGACGACTTTGTCCTGCCCAATGGCTCAGCAGCGTCCAGTGTGGAGACCTTCGGGGCTGCATGGCGGGCGCCCGGCTCCTCCAAGGGCTGTGGCGAGGGCTGCGGGCCCCAAGGCTGCCCAGTGTGCTTGGCAGAGGAGACTGCACCCTATGAGAGCAACGAGGCCTGCGGGCAGCTCCGGAACCCCCAGGGCCCCTTCGCGACCTGCCAGGCGGTGCTGAGTCCCTCTGAGTACTTCCGCCAATGCGTATACGACCTGTGCGCGCAAAAGGGTGACAAAGCCTTCCTGTGCCGCAGCCTGGCAGCCTACACGGCGGCCTGTCAGGCAGCTGGCGTGGCCGTGAAGCCCTGGAGGACAGACAGCTTCTGCCGTGAGTGTCCGTGGGTCCCTCGCAGGACTCTAGTGTGACTCAGCCCTGCCTCCTCTCTCTGCAGCGCTCCATTGCCCCGCCCACAGCCACTACTCCATCTGCACTCGCACCTGCCAGGGATCCTGTGCGGCTCTCTCCGGCCTCACGGGCTGCACCACCCGCTGTTTTGAGGGCTGTGAGTGCGACGACCGCTTCCTGCTTTCCCAGGGTGTCTGCATCCCTGTCCAAGATTGTGGCTGCACCCATAATGGCCGATACTTGCCGGTGAGTAGGGGCTTGGGGTGGGCAGAGAGGGTACCACCATAACCTGGCCCCTTTCTGTGCACAGGTAAACTCCTCCCTGCTGACCTCAGACTGCAGCGAGCGCTGTTCCTGTTCCTCAAGCTCTGGCCTGACATGCCAGGCAGCTGGCTGCCCACCAGGCCGTGTATGTGAGGTCAAGGCTGAAGCCCGGAACTGCTGGGCCACCCGTGGTCTCTGTGTCCTGTCTGTGGGTGCCAACCTCACCACCTTTGATGGGGCCCGTGGTGCCACCACCTCTCCTGGTGTCTATGAGCTCTCTTCCCGCTGCCCAGGACTACAGAATACCATCCCCTGGTACCGTGTAGTTGCCGAAGTCCAGATCTGCCATGGCAAAACGGAGGCTGTGGGCCAGGTCCACATCTTCTTCCAGGATGGGATGGTGACGTTGACTCCAAACAAGGGTGTGTGGGTAAGTTTGTGAGTAGGGGGTAGGGAATGTCTCACCTCTGTGTTTGCTGGGCATCCCCCACCAGGTGAATGGTCTCCGAGTGGATCTCCCAGCTGAGAAGTTAGCATCTGTGTCCGTGAGTCGTACACCTGATGGCTCCCTGCTAGTCCGCCAGAAGGCAGGGGTCCAGGTGTGGCTTGGAGCCAATGGGAAGGTGGCTGTGATTGTCAGCAATGACCATGCTGGGAAACTGTGTGGGGCCTGTGGAAACTTTGACGGGGACCAGACCAATGATTGGCATGACTCCCAGGAGAAGCCAGCGATGGAGAAATGGAGAGCGCAGGACTTCTCCCCATGGTGAGGGATGTAGTATGGAAACCAGGCTTCTTAAGCGGAGGTGCTAAATGTCTGTGTCTTGCAGTTATGGCTGATCAGTCATCCACCAGGAACGAAGATTTCCTGAAGAAGACCTGGTCCCTCTGGAGGTTGCAGTGGCTGAAGGATGCATCATGTGCTCCTACCCTGCTCTACCGCTTTTCTGGGTCACAGAGGCCAAATGTGAGAGCATTGAATAAATATCTTAAGCTAAGCTGCATGTCATTGTGTCTGTCTCATGCCTTCTCATCC